CTATATCCCCACTTCTGCATCCATGCATTAAACCAATCCCAGATCAAAAATGTAGTTAGGGCTAGGATGGATGTGTCTATACTGAACACATATGGACTTTTTTCTTATTTCCTAAACAATACAGTATAACAACAAGTAAATAGCATTTACATTGTATTAGGTATTATAAATAATCTAGAGATGATTTAAAGTATGCTGGAGGATGTGCCTAGGTTACATGTAAATACCATGCTGTTTACTATCAAGGACCTGAGCATTCCTGGATTTCAGTATCTGCAGGGGTTCCAGAACCAATCCCCTATGGATATCAAGGGAAGGCAGAATTTGTTAAGTATGATGGCATATCACCGCTCTTATTGCCCCTGAAACTGTTGTCTCATGCATTCTGTCTCTGATATTGAATACTCTCTGGGCTTGTTGCTTCATCTGTAATGTAAGAGGACTGAATAGGTGGTCATTGAAGATTCTTTCTAGCTCAGGCACTGTAGGTGCCACCCCTTTCCCAAACCCTTGTACTCCTCTTTCCCTTTTCAAGGTTCATTACCTGAATGCAGTAACAATCCACCTTCATTTTCTCTATCGCTCCTTTTTCTAAAAGTTACCAGGAAGCGTTTGACCAAAGCATGCTCAGTAGTCAAGTTTGCTAAAACCCTAGGAAAGTTTTTTGTTTTGCTATTCATTTTCTTATGAGTCTTTCCATTTCCATTTACAATAAAAGTCCCAAATTTTCACTCGTCGTCTCTGCCATTGAAGAGGGGTAGCGAGGAGGAGGTGCTAATAGGGAAGATGGCCCATGGGCCCAAGGGTGCTTCTGCGTTCTTACCTGGGCTTCAGACCCCAGCAAAGGAGAAGCTAACTTAGGAACGGACTGCAACGAGGCGGTCATAACTCTGTGAGATCGGGGCAGGGCAGCGTGGGTGGAACAAGTTGTCCTCTGCAGCTCCAGGGAAGAGTAGCTCTCCCTGTTCTCTCAGGGAGGCGGGGGTGTGAAGGGGGGAGGCGGGGAGACAGGGCTGCCCGGATCAGAAACATCCTGCAGCATCTCCGTCTCCGGAGGAAAAATACATTTGTCTGGGCGAACTCCGGTGGAAAAGCGCCCCAGGCTGCCACAGCCTAGAGATCTTGGGGCTGCAGCCCTCGCGGCCTGCCGAGGGAGCAGGGGGCGCCCGTGGAACTGGCTCCCTGCAGCTCTGCGGCTACACGCGGACCTCGGCTGTGTGCGAGGTGGCGGAGGAGGCTGGCCGGGTGCGAATCCGTACCCAGCCCCAGCATCTTCCACCTGCTGAGGACCACCGCTCAGCCATGGGCTACCAGAGGCAGGAGCCTGTCATCCCGCCGCAGGTAAAACTAGCGACTAGGCAGGTTCTGAAGCCTATTTGCTTATAATTGCTATTTTATCTATTAGAGAGATTTAGATGACAGAGAAACCCTTGTTTCTGAACATGAGTATAAAGAGAAAACCTGTCAGTCTGCTGCTCTTTTTAATGTTGTCAACTCGATTATAGGATCTGGTATAATAGGTAAGTGTATTTGCTTTGGTTTAAATTTTAAGTCTCATTTTTCTCTCATTTTTTTCCTACATAGTAGCCCCATTTTGACTCCAGAGTCTGTCTTTCTTAATATTCCATAACCCTTCTGTGCTCCTTATTATCCTCTCTGCTTTCTTGGCTAGCAGGTAAGGAAGGATTTGAGGTAATGACTTTCCACTGTGAAGGGTGGGGCATTTTATGTTTTTTCAGGATTGCCTTATTCAATGAAGCAAGCTGGGTTTCCTTTGGGAATATTGCTTTTATTCTGGGTTTCATATGTTACAGGTAAAATACTATATAATTTCTTATTTCTGCAAAATCTGACATTTAATTGATGTTCTTGCCACAGACTTTTCCCTTGTTTTATTGATAAAAGGAGGGGCCCTCTCTGGAACAGATACCTACCAGTCTTTGGTCAATAAAACTTTCGGCTTTCCAGGGTATCTGCTCCTCTCTGTTCTTCAGTTTTTGTATCCTTTTATAGGTAAGTTGACTGTGAAGATAAATATTGCAATTATTGATGACTCTTATTTTAATTATGTTTTTAGCAATGATAAGTTACAATATAATAGCTGGAGATACTTTGAGCAAAGTTTTTCAAAGAATCCCAGGAGGTAAGCCAAAATAAAAATTGTGAGGATTTAAATGTAACATTTAATAATATTTATTGTGTTTTAGTTGATCCTGAAAACGTGTTTATTGGTCGCCACTTCATTATTGGACTTTCCACAGTTACCTTTACTCTGCCTTTATCCTTGTACCGAAATATAGCAAAGCTTGGAAAGGTAATTTTTACATTTTAAATGGGCATAGAAATAACCGGCAATATCCTTGTATTTTCTTTTACAGGTCTCCCTCATCTCTACAGGTTTAACAACTCTGATTCTTGGAATTGTAATGGCAAGGGCAATTTCACTGGGTCCACACATGTAAGTTATGTTGTTATATTTGTCAGTCTTTGCAATTTATCAAGTTAACTGATTTTTCTTCTAGACCAAAAACAGAAGACGCTTGGGTATTTGCAAAGCCCAATGCCATTCAAGCGGTCGGGGTTATGTCTTTTGGTGAGTATTTGGTTTCAAAGGCCCTTTCTCAAATTTAATAATGCTCTTTTTTTTTGTATTGCAGCATTTATTTGCCACCATAACTCCTTCTTAGTTTACAGTTCTCTAGAAGAACCCACAGTAGCTAAGTGGTCCCGCCTTATCCATATGTCCATCGTGATTTCTGTATTTATCTGTATATTCTTTGCTACATGTGGATACTTGACATTTACTGGCTTCACCCAAGGTAAAATGAGAGATTCAGTTATAGTGTTCATGAGTAAATAAACTTATTTTATATTACTATCTAGGGGACTTATTTGAAAATTACTGCAGAAATGATGACCTGGTAACATTTGGAAGATTTTGTTATGGTGTCACTGTCATTTTGACATACCCTATGGAATGCTTTGTGACAAGAGAGGTAAGCGCGGTTCCTTCCCAACGCTTTACCCAGTCCCTCTCAAAATAATCTGTTTATTCGGCAGGTAATTGCCAATGTGTTTTTTGGTGGGAATCTTTCATCGGTTTTCCACATTGTTGTAACAGTGATGGTCATCACTGTAGCCACGCTTGTGTCATTGCTGATTGATTGCCTCGGGATAGTTCTAGAACTCAATGTGAGTACGTGCAAAGATTTACCCCTTCACTCACATTATCTTGTTTCTTGTTTTCAACATGCAGGGTGTGCTCTGTGCAACTCCCCTCATTTTTATCATTCCATCAGCCTGTTATCTGAAACTGTCTGAAGAACCAAGGACACACTCCGATAAGATTATGTCTTGTGTCATGCTTCCCATTGGTGCTGTGGTGATGGTTTTTGGATTCGTCATGGCTATTACAAATACTCAAGACTGCACCCATGGGCAGGAAATGTTCTACTGCTTTCCTGACAATTTCTCTCTCACAAATACCTCAGAGTCTCATGTTCAGCAGACAACACAACTTTCTACTTTAAATATTAGTATCTTTCAATGAGTTGACTGCTTTAAAAATATGTATGTTTTCATAGACTTTAAAACACATAACATTTACGCTTGCTTTAGTCTGTATTTATGTTATATAAAATTATTATTTTGGCTTTTATCAAGACTTGGCTTTTATGAGTAGTGCAATATAAAAGATAAAGAAAAGAAAAATTGAATGTATTTCACCTTTAACTGGAACAAAATAAGGGTTTTGTTCTAATGACTGCACTACACTAATGCTAATTGAAGAAGGGAGAGTTAAGCCTTTAGCATTTTCTGCCATCCCCCTTTTATTTAATATGCAAACCAGTATATTGTGCTCCAAAATAAGTAGGTGATTGTGGGTTGGAATTTTGTGTAGATGTCTTTTGGTGGGGGGGTGTGGGGGGTGGGCATTTTCTTTGTCCTTAAAAGTCTGTGGAACTGAAGAGAAGGGAAACCCAAAACGATTGAAAAGAAGACATATCCCAAGAACAAAGAGGAGCTCTCCGTTATAATTTCAGCAGCATCCTTTGTTTAAAGGGAAATGGATCCCTGGAGAAATGAGCAAAGACCTCTCCATGTGAGGAATCCTGAATCATAGACTGGCTGTGAGGAGCAAGGTGTGTAAAGAATCAAAATCACCTCCCATCTTCTGATGCTGTGGGAATACAATGGTAGCACCATTCTAAAACAGAAAAACAAACAAACAAACAAAAAAAACAAAAACAAAAAACAGTTGTTCTGTGGCAAGAACCTAAGAGATTGGTGATATGGACCTGTTGGATTTTTAGTGCTGTCAGGAATGTACAACTGGAAGCTGAACTTTGAAACTAGAAACGTGTAAGAAGAATCAGGGCTACAGAAGAAGCTTTCTCAGTCCACTGGGGGTTCCTCAGAGAGATTTCTGGGAGCTCTTGTTGACTGGGTCTTTGGGAGCAGATAGTGAGATGGAGTTTATCATAACTAATGGGAGAGAGGGGAAAGCAGGATTGTTAGGGAGAGGTAGAACTGCAGTGCAGGCTGACCTCAGCCAAATCCACAGGGAAGCTGGTGCATACATGACCCATCAGAGTTGTCCCTGTTCAAGGGTAATAGCCCAGTTTTGATACTGCTGCCTCCATCAGTCATTTAATGTGAGCATCTGGAGAAGGATGAGTTCTTGGGCTAGGCAGCTCTTTGCAGCAGAGCAAACCCTAAAGGAACTGAGAGCTCGAGGTGGTCTACTGATAGCTTTGTCACCACATGCTTCCTTACAGGGGTATCTGGGAGACACAGCTGTGCCCACCACAGATGCCCTCGGTTTACTGAGGATTTTTAAATGATTTTTTAATGAGGACTTTGTGTCTTTGTATGTATGACAATCTTCAAAAAGTAACATGAAAATCTGGGGCCATCTGGATGGCTTCCTTATATCAAGTATCACCTAAGATTTTCATTTCATTTGTATTCCAATCAGGTTGTCCATCTGTGGCACTATATTAATTGTTGCCAAATAACGAGAAACTATCACAAGCAGAGTTAATACATATATGATGAGTTTGTACAAATCAAATGCAAAAAGAAATCCTACAGGAAGTGTATAAAGGGTAGGTTCACAGTAGTTTGAATAAAGTGGCAAGAGCTGAGTCACTGTGTGACTCATAGTGAGAAAGGCCTATTGAACATAAAGGAAGATGCATTTTAGCAGGTAGAACCATGCTCAGGGTTTTAGTGGTGATTTATTTTTTCAATAAAATATTATCCTTACCATTAAATTAATTTAAATTCTGTTGGGTAACTTTTCTGTATTTAACTTATAAATTTGTTTTTTTATAGTTAAGGGTCATAGGCTAAGCAGTTTGTGCCTGTTTTTAGATTGGTACATGTTTAGGTAAAATATAATAAAAATGCTTTCATTCCATGTAAGAAATGAGGAAATGTAAGAAATTTTTGCCACAGTCTGTCATTACATTGCTCAAGACTGAGAAACACTGACCTACATAATTATTAAATAAAGTCATGAGGGATGAGATCTCTAAGCATGTACAAAGAAAAGTATGTCAAGGATAACATAATTTAGCACGTAACCATCTCTTATCTTGTACTTTGGTGTTGCTTCATACTCTTCAAGTAGATGAAAGCTCCTGGTAGGAACTGAGCGCAGCATTAGTGCCTAATAAACATGTATTGGTTTATTTATTTTTAATCAGCTGTAGAACAAGACTGCTTATGACCCAGTTATTAGCTGCACGGATTACCGACATCTTTCAAATTATAATTTAATAAATCTTAGGAACTCACATTTATTTTGCAAGAATACTTGTATGCTTATTTTGCCACCATGCATAACTGCAAGAACCCCACCCCTCAATCTATTTTCTGCCTCAGTTCAATAAGAGATTCCCCTGAAAATCTTTCCATCCCTGCCACTTGTTGCCCCTAACAAAGCAACTTGAAGGTTTTAAACCAGTTTTTGAAGCTGTCAATACACTTAAATGTATAAAGCACTTCTTAACTTTAAAAAGGTGGTGGTAGGCAAGAATCACATCTTTACACACAAATGAGAACATCTAGCAATACACTTCCTTTAAGGATATAAGTTGGATAGCATCTGTGTAATTTAGAAATTGAGTCATTGTTCACTTATTATAGAATCTTTATTATCAAAACTAACTTGAACCATCTTCAAACATCAGAATGGGTAAACTGTCTATGACCATACCTTCCTGAACGCACCAGATCTCATCTGATCTTGGAAGCTAAGTATGGTCTGGCCTTGTTAGTACTTGGATGGGAGAAGAAGTAAACTGCCTTGCCTGGACTATTTCCAATGATGCCAAACAATAATTGTTGCCCCTTGTCTTTCTTAAAAGGAGACTGCATCCATTTAACCAAACTAAGAAATTTTCAATTAGTCCTCTGCTGAAGTCATACTATACACATCTACTTAATTAAAGATACATTTATTGAAGAGAACAGGTCTCCTCCTGGTTTATCTGCTATAGCCTTGCTTAGGAAAGGAATAATAGTCTGTCTTTTAATTAGGTGTGGCTATTGATTGGAGCAAATGTTGTCAGGTGGCCCAAGCATGAATCAATGAGTGACCATGAGGTCACCCATCAGTGAGGGTACCCATGAATGCTTTACTAACTGTGGCAAGGATAATAATTTGCTACCTCAATAGAATAAGCGCTTTTAAGAATGTATGCTTATTCTAAAAAATGTGTAAAGAATTTGCCAAGATAGCAGAGCAAATATGTAGAGTGGACCAGAGATGCTGTGACCTAGAGAACACATAGACCAGGAGAGAAAGAAAAGAGCCCAGTCTTTGTCTAGGGTAGTGGCTTTTAAACTTGGACATGTGTCAGAATCACCTGGAGGCCTTGTTGAAACACAGATTGCTGGGCTTCACCCCCACAGTTTCTGATTCAGTACTTGGAGTGGGGCCTCAGAATTTCTATTTCTGAAAAGTTCCCAGGTGATGCTGCTGCTGCTGGTTCAGGGACCACGTTTGAAAAAGGCTGGAAGTTGGACATAAGAAAGTGCCAGATGGAGCCATCTGTTTAGAGGCTGGGACACAATACAAGCAAGATGTAGGAATACCATGCTAGATCTCAGGGAAGAAAATGAGGCTGGAGATGTAGGAGGGAGAGCAATTGGTACATATTAAATGTGTTATCCTTTGCCTCTTTGAAAAATCATCTAGAGACACAGTGAGAAGAGGAGAAACCACGACAATAATATTAGTGAAGAGCAATGACAAAGGACATGGGAGGAGAATTAACAAGGGAGAAAATAGAGATTACAACCCCAAATCAACACAGTTATGCTGGTTAAGCTGCAGGCCTGGTTCTGAGCCTGCCAGCACTCAGGGAAGGTTACCTGAGTTTCATGGCTGCCATTGTGAGAATGAAGAAAATATATCAGTTTCTCAAAAGAACACCAAGTTTTCCAAGGACTAAACTCTCAGCAGAATGGCTTACTTGGAAAATTACATAGGGAACATGAGTAAAACTGGGTTATGAATGATAATGTCATTCAGATAAAGAATTTACATGGTTGTCTTTTGTTAAGACACTTTTTCATTCCATTAATGTTTGCTCATTGATAATAAAGATTATCAATACATTTAGCTTTGGCATTTTTATGATAGAATTCATGTAT